AGCCTCCCGAGCAGCTGGGACCACAGTTACACGCTCAGCTAATTTTTGTATTTTGTGTTAAGATGGGGTTTCACCATGCTGCCCAGGCTGCTCTTGAACTCCTGGGCTCAAGGAATCCACCCCTCTTGGTCTCCCAAATTGCTGGGATTACAGACGTGAGCGACCGCACTGGGGCCCTCATTTTTCTTATCAATTAACAATAATGGTTACCTTTAACAGATAGAGGTTGACTTTATTTATTGATTGATTGATTTTTATTTTTAGACAGAGTCTCACTCTGTTACCCAGGCTGGAGTGCAGTGGCATGATCTCAGCTCACTGCAAATTCTGCCTGCCCGGTTCAAGCGATTCTCCAGCCTCAGCCTCCCAAGTAGCTGGTGGGATTATAGGTGCATGCCACCACGCCCGGTAATTTTCTGTATTTTTAGTAGAGACGGGATTCACCATGTTGGTCAGACAGACTGGTCTCGAACTCCTGACCTCAGGTGGTCCAGCCCCTTCGGCCTCCCAAAGTGTTGAGATTACAGGCGTGAGCCACTGTGGCGGGTCGGGGTTGACTTTAAAACACAACCCCCTCAAATGAAAATTGCAGTTTGTTGTTGTTCTTTTTCTTTTTCTTTTCTTTTCCTTCTTTCTTTCTTTTTTTTTTTTTTTTTTTTTCTGAGGTGGGGTCTCCTCTACCGCCTGGGCTGGAGTGCAGTGGCTCACTGCTACCTCCACCTCCCGGGTTCAAGCCATCCTCCCACCTCAACTTCCCGAGTAGTTGGGACCACAGGTGCGAGGCCACTAGGCCCAGCTAATTTGTGTGTTTCTTTCTTTCTTTCTTTCTTTCTTTTTTGATTAGTTGGTTGCTTTGTAGAGCCGGGGTCTCACTATGTTACCCAGGCGATTTCATCCCGCTGGGTGAGAAGGTTCTGCATTCCTCCGCATACGTTGCTGTGCAGTTGTTACTGAAGGTCGCCTGTAGAGGGCGCCAGAGTCAGCGAAGGGGAGGGCTGCGCTTCCTGGTTCTCTGGGGCACGAGGCTTCTCCTCAGCGCTCTGGCGCCCCCAACAGGTTCCCAGTGTTCGGCTGGGGCAGGCACGCTGTGGCTGGCTACTTCCCTTCCTCCCATCCCCCTTGGGCCAAACGGGATCGGTGCTTCTGGTGAGACGCCTCCCCATGCACATCACTCCCAGGTGCCCTAGGGGGCACATTTCCCACAACTCCCAGAGGGCAGGTTTCTAGAAAGTGCCACCAGTGGGGAGGCGCCACAACTTCACTGCCATTTTGTGAGGTGCCGCCGTCTCTCCTCCAGCAAGGTCAGGACTTCAGGACTGTGAGTGGGCAGTTTATGAATAGAATATATTCATTGATGTTTTTCAGGAAACAATGACCGATAAAACAGAGAAGGTGGCTGTAGATCCTGAAACTGTGTTTAAACGTCCCAGGGAATGTGACAGTCCTTCGTATCAGAAAAGGCAGAGGATGGCCCTGTTGGCAAGGAAACAAGGAGCAGGAGACAGCCTTATTGCAGGCTCTGCCATGTCCAAAGAAAAGAGTAAGTAAGCCTGTCCTCACGTCCTCCTCATGTGATGGCTTTTACTCAAAATCTGTTTCACCAGAGCTTATGACAGGACATGCTATTCCACCCAGCCAATTGGATTCTCAGATTGATGACTTCACTGGTTTCAGCAAAGATGGGATGATGCAGAAACCTGGTAGCAATGCACCTGTGGGAGGAAACGTTACCAGCAGTTTCTCTGGAGATGACCTAGAATGCAGAGAAACAGCCTCCTCTCCCAAAAGCCAACGAGAAATTAATGCTGATATAAAACGTAAATTAGTGAAGGAACTCCGATGCGTTGGACAAAGTAAGTAATATAAGAATGTCTGTTTTATAAAATACTGAAGTTTTTTTTTTTTCAACATCTTCAGAATATGAAAAAATCTTCGAAATGCTTGAAGGAGTGCAAGGACCTACTGCAGTCAGGAAGCGATTTTTTGAATCCATCATCAAGGAAGCAGCAAGGTGGGTAGAAATAGGAACTGTCCAATTTCTTTTTTTGGTTAATGACATGTCTCTTTCTCTTCAGATGTATGAGACGAGACTTTGTTAAGCACCTTAAGAAGAAACTGAAACGTATGATTTGAGAATACTTGTCCCTGGAGGATTATCACACCCCAAATGCATAATCTCGTTAATGATTGAGGAGAGAAAAGGATCAGATTGCTGTTTTCTACAATGGAGCAGGATATTGCTGAAGTCTCCTGGCATATGTTACCGAATCAACTGGCCTTCCAGAGGCTAAGAAATTTCTGTTAGTAAAAGATGTTCTTTTTCCCAAAGCGTTTTATTTGAAAGGATAACTTGTGTTTTGGTTATTTTGTATTCCCAC